AAGAGATGGGGTTTCACCATGTTGGCCAGGCTGCTCTTAAACTCCTGACCTCAAGCGATCCACCTGCTATGGCCTCCCAAAGCGCTGGGATTACAGGCGTGAGCCACTGTGCCTGGCCAGAACCCACAGGTTCTTTGGATGGTCTCTGAATGTCATGAAACTCTTTTATATTTAATTAAAAAAATTTTTTTGACACAAGGTCTTGCTGTGTTGCCCAGACTGGAGTGCGGTGTCACGATCACAGCTCACTGCAGCCCCTAACTCCTAGGCTCAAGCAATCCTCCTGCCACCTCAGTCTCTCAAGTTGTTGGAACACAGGTGCCAGCCACGACACCTGGCTAATTTTGTTTTGTTTTGTTTTGTTTTGTTTTAGAGATGGGCTCTTGCTATGTTGCCTATACTGGTCTTGAACTGCTGGCCTCAGGCAGTCTTCCTCCCTTGGCCACCCAAAGAGATGGGATTACAAGCATGAGCCACTGTGCACAGCTGAGATTTTTCGACTTAGTCTTTTTGTACACCCAGTATCTTATAGAATATCCGTAATATAGATTCATAAATAAACCATTTCCTTCAATGGTATAAATAAATAAACCACTGCTATAAATGGTGGAATTTTCTGAGTTAAGAGCAATACATATGATACAAAACTTGATATATAGAGTTTCTTAGCCAAACTGGAGGGGCTGGCTTTAGGTGATCCGTGGACTCCCTGAAATTGGGGACACCATTGGAAATATGTGTGAACTCATGGGCAGTTTCCTATGATTTCCAGTCCTCAAAGTATCTCTTGGACTCAAAGATGCCTTAGGGCAGAGGACGCGTGTACCCCCAGTACAGAATCTCGGACAGTGAATGTCAGTAGACATTCGGCAGAAAACCTCTGCCAAATTGAGTGCTCTGATGTGACTTTTTCATCAAGTCAATGTTCCTGGGATCTCTTGTACATGATAATCTCACTCTTGTAAGGTTTCATCGTTTCTGCTTACCCTACTTTTCTTTCCCATCCTGATCCCTCTCCCACCAGACTGGACTCTGAAACGGGCATGTACAGAGAAGAGGAGACCCCAACACGCTTCAAGCTTTGAGTGGAGAGGACACAGCCTCTGCTGGGACAGGGAACAGAGGGATGCGGAGACCCTGAAGATGCTTTTGGACAGTGGTCTGAGGTTGGGACAGTGGCAGGAGATACCATTCACCCAGGATCTCCAGGACAAGAGATCAGCCTGGCAGTTACATGTGTTTTTTTTCAAACTGGTTGCCAGGTTGGCATGAGCGATGACATCAGAGATTCCGACCTTCCTGATTGGAGGGACCGGACTCTGTCGGCACCTGGGAGTTCAGTTGGACAACAGTAACTTCTCAGAGCTGTTCTCCACTCCTGACTTCTCCCAGCCTCGAGAATTGATAACACACTCTTCTGGATCCCAGCAGTGTCCAGAAGAAGACCAAGGACAGAACAGAGACTAGGTTTGGTGAGATGGGACAGATTTTGGGAAAGATCATGATGAGCCATCAACCGCAGCCCCAGGAAGAGCAGAGCCCCCAGCGGAGCACCTCAGGGTACCCCCTCCAGGAGGTGGTGGATGATGAAGTGTCGGGACCATCAGGTGAGGGGACTGGAGGAAGAAGAGGTGGCATAGCATTACACGGTGGCCTGGTTTCTTTACTCAGCCCCTGGGGTAGATCCCAGCCCCCCACGTAGGTCCCTTGGCTGGAAAAGGAAGAGGGAATGTTTGGATGAATCTGATGATGAGCCAGAGAAGGAGCTCGCCCCTGAGCCTGAGGAGACCTGGGTGGCGGAGACGCTGTGTGGCCTCAAGATGAAGGCGAAGCGACGGCGAGTGTCGCTCGTGCTCCCTGAGTACTACGAGGCCTTCAACAGGCTGCTTGGTAGGAGGACACCCCAGAGAGCACCTCCAATCTTCTCACACTGACATCTGCTCTCTAATCACAGAGGATCCTGTCATTAAAAGACTCCTGGCCTGGGACAAAGATCTGAGGGTGTCGGACAAGGTAAGGTTGTTCTCTATGTAACTGTGTTCCTGTCTCCCTCTCTGTGTTCCTTTCTCTCCATCAGTATCTCCTGGCTATGGTCATAGCGTATTTCAGCCGGGCCGGCCTCCCCTCCTGGCAATACCAACGCATTCATTTCTTCCTGGCTCTGTGAGTGGTTTGCTGCCTCCTATCCATCAATACCCCTGAGCAGCAACCTGATTTCTGTCCTCAGCTATCTGGCCAATGACATGGAGGAGGACGATGAGGCCCCCAAACAAAACATCTTCTACTTCCTGTACGAGGAGACCCGCTCTCATATACCCTTGCTCCGTGAGCTTTGGTTCCAGTTATGCCGTTACATGAACCCGAGGGCCAGGAAGAACTGCTCTCAGATAGCCTTGTTCCGGAAGTATCGGTTCCACTTCTTTTGTTCCATGCGCTGCAGGGCTTGGGTTTCCCTGGAGGAGTTGGAAGAGGTGGGTGGGGCCTGGGGACGTGGAGGATGTGGCCCGTCTTCTCAAAGCGCGTTTGTTTTTCCAGATCCAGGCTTATGACCCAGAGCACTGGGTGTGGGCGCGAGATCGCGCCCACCTTTCCTAGAGCTCCAGGGACCGTGGAGGCCTGAGGTCATCGGCCTGAGAGAAGGTACATCTGCATCCTCCGGGGTAAAGGCAGAATATTGGGGTCTATTTCGGAAATCCAAGGAACCCAATTGCTTGATCTGGCTTCAAGCCTGGGCAACGTGGCGAGATCCCCTCTCCACAAAAATACAAAAATTAGCCAGGCGATGTGGGAGGCATCTCTACTCCCAACTACTCAGGAGGCTGAGGCGGGAGGATCGCTGGAGCCTGGGAGGTCGGGGCTGCAGGGAGCCCTGATCCTGCCACTGCACTCCAGCCCAGGCGACAGAGTGAGACCCTGCCTCAAAAATAATCATAAATACTGAGTTCGGGGAGGTTCATTATGATTGATGCACTTGAGTTACCGATCTGGGTCGAGGGTTCAGTGAAGCTTTGGTTTACATCTTGTGCAGCTAACCATGTTGAGCACAGAGCATGAGACTTTGTCATGAGGAGGGAGGATTATGGATTAGGCTTCTGGACTCGTGGTTCGTGATGTTGTCACATTAGAAACAGATCTAGCACGGTTACAAGTTTAGATCTGAAGTGACACAAAAGGCCCCAGCTGTGATGAAGTCCAAAGCCACATTCTCTGAGGGTGCCCTACTCCCTGGGAAGACCCACCCAAAGTCCTTGCTATGAAGCAGATCACTGGGGCTGACCTTGGGTGTATTAAGTTTTGGAGTCAGGGTCACCAAAGTGTGAGTTTCACAGTTGAACACGATGGTTCAGAAGCAGGGTATAGAATGAAAGGCAGGAGATAAAATTGCACTTCTCAATTGCTCTGAACTCTAGCTAGACTTGACATGGGACGTGAATAACCTTCCTGTCTAGAGAGCTGCCTCCTTGAAGTGTGACATTGTCTCTCTCACTTCCAGAACACCGGACCCAGGGGAGATGTGGATTTTCAGCAGGAACTTTATTCCAATGCTAATGGCAGACATCAGGAAGGAGGAGAGGAACCATTTGTGCAGATCATCTAGAAGAACCTGGACCATTCTTGACAGAGCTGAATACAGTGATCACGTTGTCCTCCAAGGAGCAGGGGTGGGGTGGGGTACTTCTAGGAGTCCTTGGAGAAAAGTAAGAAACCAGGAGTGTTTCCAGTTCCACCCTTTCCTGCGGCACCACCTCCCTTTTTATATTGCTGAATGCCAACCTCCCTGGGGCGGAACCTGGAGGTCCTATTTCTTATGGACTTGGTTGCCACAGTCCAGGAGCATTTGAAGGCACAGTGCAGGGGCTCAGATTGGCACAGAATTCTTTGTGAAATATGAGTGCCACAGACTGTAACAGATAGCTTCATGCACACTATGCATTTTATTGGTTTGTTTGGAAAATGTTGGCCATTGAATTATTAATAGGTTTATTTCAAATAGTTTGGAAATTGTTGTACTTTTGAAAACATGCTGTTCCTGTAGAGTTTTTTGATGAGAGTTATAGTTGTTATATATACCTAAAGATAATTTTCTTTTCATTTTTAAGTGAGAATTCTTTTTATCCTAAATCTTTTATTATCTTTAAATTTTTTTCTGTATTATTATATGTGCTCCTGAAGCGAGCACTCTTTTTATCTATGATACTTCCATAATAATCTCTTCTATTTATAGCTATTGGTAGTTCCCCACCAGAAAAAAACATAATTCTGGTGATAGAAATTTTTATTTGCTGTTTAGGTTTGTGACTGAATTGTGAGAATTCAGTTGTGATTTTTAACATGTCTCAGATATATATACTAACACGTCTAATATATACTATCTATTTTATTGGTTTATTTTGAAAAACATGGGTATAGAATTATTTAAATATTATTTTATTTATTGAAATATTTATTAAATATGTTTATTTATTTAAATATTATTATTACTTTAAATATTATTTTAAATATTTTGGAAATACTGGTATTTTTGAATAGATGCTGTTTCTACAAAGCTGTGTGATGGGTGTTATAACTGTTGTATACACATACATATAATTTTGTTTTCCTTTTTAAGAGAGGATTCTTTTCATCCTAAATCTTTTACCTTTCAATCTTTGTATCTATTATTACACGTGCTGCTGAAGGGGAGCATGGTTTTTATCTATGATACTTAGTTAACATATATATTACATTTATAGCTATGTGGTAGTTCCCCTAAATTCTTGTAAAAATAAATTTTTATTTGATATTTAGTGTATGTTTGAAATGTGAGAATTCAGATGGAATTTTTTATCTTGTTTTGGCATGTTTGTATGTTACTTTAAAGAGGATGTGTGTTCTAAAGGAGGACATGAGCTGTGTGTTTTCAAGAGAACAGTGCAGTGCATCTCTTGGGGAAACATAATAAAGATGAACTTTTCTCACCTTCACAGTGAGTGTGATCATATTGTGGTCTGGATTG